CGTCAAGCAGGGCCCACAAACCAATCACAGAGAGAGAAAGAGGAGCAGAGCATCTGCAATGCATGGGAGATGGAGGTATTCCCACACTAACCGCTAACAGAATCTAAGGAGGCTCAGACAACACACAGCGAAAGTGTCTTTGTTGTGAGGAGGCTCACGTTGTTTCTGCCTGTCCCCTTGTAAATCCTTAGTCTTTGACAAGTCACACGCCCCCTGGAAACCTGTTTTCCTATCTGTAAAGGGAAGACAGGCGTCGTGTTCTGAGCTTCTTTCTAACCTTTCTTTCAAGGTCCTGTAACGCGGACCTTGCTAAACTTGGGGAAGTGGGTGTAAGATTCCGCACAGTTTGGCCAGAGAACAGAGGGAGGGCTCTGGGAAGTTCTGAGGGTTAAGGCAAGAGCCCACGAACCGTGGAAGAGATGCCTCCAAGACGAATGGGCTCGATAAGAGTCGTGGTGGTCTTCTCCTCACGACTCAGCTTCTTTTCCGGGGGCCCTGAGCCCCCGTCGCCGGCGGCGCGTTTGTTGCCTGGCCCAGACATGGCCGCGGCGGCTGGAGCGATGCAGGGTCCCCTGAGGGGCGTCAAACGGGAGGAGGCGGTACTTCCGTCACCTGCAGAAGACACAGAGCAGAGATGTGGGAACGGCTGGTGTTCCACAGCCCCAAACACCCTCCACCCTGCACACACCTGCTGGATCCCGTCCCCCCCGGCGCCAGAGCCCTCACCAGCAGGAGGGTCAGCCTAGCGCCGCCATCTTGGATTTCACCGGACGTCACTGGGCGTCACTGGACGCCACTGCCCCCCCCCCAACGGTGCGCAGGGCGCAGGCGCCAAAGGCAGCCCCGGATGTGAGGAAACTTCTTTATCTTCTGCTTCTATTGGTTACGCTTGGTCCCGCCACTCGGGTCCTCTGGCTTCTTCCCAAACACCTCCTCTTTCTCTCGGTGATTGGCCAAGAGGCAGTTCCCATAGTAACTGACACCGCGCTCCCACTTCCCAGCCTGGAGGACAGCACCGGCCCTCGTATTAGCAACCTGGAAGAGAGGGCGCCCAGGTGGGCACTCGCAACTTCTCACGTATCTGCGCGTTCTCTTCGCTCCCACTGGCGTGAGCCTGCGCTTTCCGCCTTCCTTCCCTCACAAGCCCCCTTGGCAACCGTCGCCGTTGAGACGGAGGGAGACGCCCCCACGGATTCGCCCCGCCGCGCCTCTCCGCGCGTAGATTGGCCGGAGCGAGGCGAACGGGCCCGGCCTTGGTAGCCGCCGACCGAGCGCTGGCTGTCCTGGAACCTAGGCGGCGGGAGCCCGGGGCGCCTCGCGGCACGGAAGAGCGGCGAGATGCTCAACCGCAAGACCAGCCACTTTTTGGGAATGAGGGTGCAGTCGGAGCTTGAACATCTCTCCGAGCTGCGGCGGGAAGCGGGGAAGGATCGCAGCTCAGTGCATGGGTCGGCCGCGCGGACGCGTGCGAGTGTGCGGACTCAGTGGACGACGGCGGCGGCGGCGAAAGCGGATGAAGACCCCGGAGCCAACTTGTTTCCGGTGAGGGCGGGACAGTCTGGTCTGCTCGTGAATGAAGCCCTCCCTCGCCCGCGCCTCTCCTTAGTCCTTGAGATGAGATGGCAAGTTACAGCGGCTTCTCCGGCCTGCTGGAGATTCGCTACGGGCCAGGACACCGCAGCTGCCTTCCCCAATTCGCTTTCTTTCCGCAGCCGCCGCTGCCCCGACCCCGGATCTGCATGTGGTGAGTGTGAAGAGACAAAAATTACACTGAATCCACCAATACTCTTTTTCTTTTACTATAACAGGAAGTACCTGGACGTCCATTCCATGCACCAGCTGGAGAAGACCACCAATGCTGAGATGAGGGAGTAGGGACTGAGGGGGGCGTGGGAAGAGCTCTCAGTTGTCACTCACTCCTCTCTCCCTCCCAAGGGTGCTGGCTGAGCTGCTGGAGCTAGGGTGTCCTGAGCAGAGCCTGAGGGACGCCATCACCCTGGACCTCTTCTGCCACGCGCTCATTTTCTGCCGCCAGCAGGGCTTCTCACTGGAGCAGACGTCAGCGGCTTGTGCCCTGCTCCAGGATCTTCACAAGGCTTGTATTGGTGAGAGGGGGCAGCTACCAGGTTTGAGCCCCGCCTCACTGCTGCATCTTGCTTTCCCTACCAGCAACCCCCTTGGGCAACGTGGAGGAGTGCTACCGCTACTTCACCAGTGTCCTTTTTTGCCATGGAGTCAGGGTCAGTTCCCCTGGAACATTCTGGAAACTTTACCCATCCCCAGACAAGGTCTCACCCAGTCTCTCTCACATTCATCACCCTTATCTTCTTGTGAAGACCCCAGTGGGCTCTCCTTGCTCCTGTTGCTGGGCTTTTGGAGGCAAAGCCAGGGCTCCGGAAGGTAGTCAGGGTTCTAATTCCGAGTCACCACCACAGCGGCCTCCTTTCAGCATCGACCTCTTCAAAGAGGAACAGCTGCTGGCCTTGGAAGACTACGTGGTCAACACTTACTTCCGCCACTTCAAGCTCTATAAATACGTCTTCACACCCCAGGTAGGGGGTGGTGGACCATGAGGAGCCACCCTTCCTTTCAGCCTCCCTCTGCCTTGCTTCCCAGGTGCGGCTGGATCTGTCTTTGACTTACATGGGGCTACAGCCACCCAAACTGTGGCCAGAGAGTGAGACGGGTAAGGGAGAGTGCCAGGGCAGGGCTGGGCTGGGCCACAGTCTCTTCCTGCTTCTGGTTTGCAGAGAAAGAAGAAAGCAAGGAGATGGAGGAGCAGGCAGTTACCCCGCAGAAAGAGGAACTAGAGACAGTGGCCCCACCAGAGCCAGAGCCAAGTGAGGATCTGGAGAGGGCAGGCTGCCCTGTCCTCACCCTGCCCCTTCTTCCCTGCCCCTGCAGGCCACATCCACGTCCTCCGAGCCTACATCAAGACCCAAGTGAACAAAGAGCTGGAGCAGCTCCAGGGGCTGGTGGAGGAGCGGCTCAAGGCCAGCGAGGAAAGGCTCAGCAGCAAGTTGACTGCACTAGAGCGGCCCTTCCAGCTACCTCCGGGTAAAGGCAAGAGCAAGACCAAGTGACCCCCAACATTTTCCCCAATAAAGGTCTGGGCCAGAATGGCACCATCCCTGCACCCTGCTGAGCACCTTCTGGGCTTTCCTGCCC